GCAGGCTGGGTCGCTGTGCTTGGCGGGCTTTTCTGTGGCGGAAGAGGCGGAAGGAAGGGGTCTTCCTCCACCCTTCTGATCCGTCTTCCCTCCCCCCTCCCGCAGGCCTCCCCGAATTCCTGAAGACGCTGCTGGGAGGGGACTGAAGCTTCCCCGCCTTGATGGGGAGGGGGCGTGAGGAGGGGTTTATCTGGATTTCCAGGCTGTGTTCTTTCTACCCCAGAGCCTAGTCTGGACCCCTTGGCTCTAGGGAGAGGGAAAAGCTGACCGTTGGGGAGGAGCTGGGAGAAGGGGCGCGATTGCGGTGAGGGGCGGAGCTGGAACCTCGGGGCCTGAGGTGCTGAGGATACCTGAAAGCGGGCTGAGAGTGTGCTGGAGGAGGCGGGTCCCGCGGGGGCGGAGCTAGGCTGCCTGGGCGGGGCCGGAATCCTGACAGGCGGAGTTAGAGCGGGGGGCGGGGTCAGCGCGCGCGGGTGGGGCTCTGGCCATGGGCATGGGGCGGGGCCGTCAGCGGGGGCGTGGTCGGGGTGTCGCGCGGGAACCCGCGCGGGAGGAGAGCGGGGATTCCGGAACTAGAGTGTGGGAGCCAGAGGCCGTAGCGGGCAGGGCTCGAGCACTGGAGTAGAGCAGTCCGACAGGTAGAGAAGTGAGACTGGCTGCGGCACAGGGCGGGTTAGGGCTCCAGGCAGGGCTTGAGCGGGACGAGGGGGCGGGCTCCGAGGCGGGCTAGATGCCTGGGCTGGATGAAGTCCGAGTCTGGGAAGAGAACCGTGTTGTGGCGGGAGGAGGCGGTGATTGGGGTGGTGGGGCTAAGCGCGGGGGCGGGGCTGGAGCGAGGGGGGCGGGGTAGCACCTCCGCCTGTCGGTGGTGGGGCGGAGGCTGGAGGGGGTGGGCCTAGGATGCGGAGGCGGCAGCTCGCGTGGGGGCGTGACCATGCTGGCGGGGGCGGGGCCGGAGGCGGGCGGTTTAGAGAGCGGGGCGGTCTGCGGGGTGGGGGCGGGGCCTGGTGGGGGCGGGGCCTGTGCGGTCTGCGGCGCGGAGCCGAGTGGGCTGCGGGGATGCGGGGGACCAGCTGCGTGGGCGGCGGCGCCGAGAGCCCCGGAGGCGCGGGGCTGAGCGAGGGCCCGCGGGGGCGCTGGCTGCGCTTGGCTCCGGTATGCGCCTACTTCCTCTGCGTCTCGCTAGCTGCCGTGCTGCTCGCCGTGTACTACGGTCTCATCTGGGTACCCACGCGGTCTCCCGCGGCACCCGCCGGCCCACAGCCCAGCGCGCCGTCCCCTCCGTGTGCTGCCCGCCCGGGCGTGCCGCCTGTCCCGGCGCCCGCCGCTGCCTCCCTCTCCTGCCTCCTGGGAGTCCCCGGCGGGCCGCGACCCCAGCTCCAGCTGCCGCTGAGCCGCCGCCGCCGCTACAGCGACCCTGACCGCCGTCCGAGCCGCCAGACACCCAGAGAGACGCCAGAGGCCGCGGAGGGGCGAAGACCCGGGTAACTCTCCCTTCCACCCCAACCCGGATCGCCAGCCCTCGAGAGCTCTGTGCTCCACGCCGAGGATGCACCGTCTCTGGATTGGTCCGGCCTTCTTCCTAATGACATCGCTCAGCGTCTCTGGAGCCGTCATCCCGCGGAATGGGGGCCCAGGGGGTGTCAGCTCGGGGCCTTGCCTCTTGCAGCTACTCTGTGGTCAGGCCGGGTCCTCCACCATCAGGAAGATCCCATCCTGAGCTCTGTCTCCTGCCCCTCCTGCTGTGGGATGCTGAGCACAGAGCCCACAGCCCATCTGCCTCTTCACCTCCCTGAATCCGTGTCCATCTGCAATAAACGACAGCCTCGGCTGCCTCGTGCTGTGTCTGTCCTGTTGTCTGCAGAGATGCCTCCCCTCCCAAGTTTGTGTGGGAA